TGAGGTTCGAGAATGGGGGACAAGGGACATCAGGCTGGATTCTGCTACAGGCAGAGGTCCCTGGAAGACAGCAGGGGCTGCTGTGGCAGATTCGCGATTCCTTCAGCCCGCCTTCTCCTAACTAGCTCTTGGAGGATGTGATGCAACTCAGGAACACCATGGTCCTTGCCTTCAGAGACCTCATGTCTAGCATGGGGACAGACGCGTGAGTAACCCATGGGAGGCAGGCTAGCATCAGGTGAGGGGTAGCCTTCAAAGTCCAACTGACGGCTTGGATTTTCATCCCACCCCACCACTTAACGGATGTTTGACATTGGGCAAGTTATTTCACCTCCCAGTATACCAGTTCCCACACATCTAAACTGAGTCTCTTTTTTTCTTAAAAGGTTGCTCTGAGAAATAAATAAGATGCTTAGCACAGTGCCTGGCACACAGTAATCTATGAATATCGAACTTCTGGGAAAGTAGCCAGGCTGTGATTGTACCAATCAAACAGGGACCCATGGGCTCTGGGCCTGCGGGATTTGAAGTCTTCACGAATGAAAGGCGGAGACCTGAAGGATGGGCAGTACCTCCTGGCAGAGCTGGAGGAAGGTATTCTGGGGCGTGGAAAGGTAAATTTAAACACAGAGTGGAAATCGGAGGCATATTTGGGGCATGGCAAATCGCGCTCTGTGGCTGGAAGGTCACGTTCATTGGCAAGGGGAGGAAAGGCCTTTCAGGGATGTATGCAGGCAGCCTTCTGGCACAGACGAAGGAGGTTCAAGTCCTCTCCATGGACGTGAGCTCCAAAGCGGAAGTCACAGGTCCACCATAGGACCACTGTTGAGGTTAGGCATGGCCGGAAAGGAGCTCCCTTCCCCACTATCCTCCTGCCTTCTTCAGCATGGGCCTCCTCCCAAGGCTTGGCCACTCCCAGCATCCAGCACCCCCACCTCTCAGCTGGGTTAGGAGGCAGGCGGAGGCTTTTCGCGGGGGCTGTGCCTGGTGGGCGGTTTTCCCAGAGCAGGGAGCAAACAGGACTGAGTTGGCGCCAGCTTCCTCGGATGTAGATATTGCTGGCTGGATGACCAGCCACAGCCAGCTAGCTTGAGTCCAAGGCCTCCTCAGGCACTGTGTTTCTGCTCTGTGGGCTGCAGCCCCAGTGGGGTGGCATGTCACAGAGGAAGGCCAGAGGGCCACCAGCCATGCCAGGGGTGGGGCATAGCCAGACTCAGGCCAAAGCACGGTTGCTGCCAGGCGCTGACAGGAAGAGGAGCCGCCTCAGCAGGACAAGGCAGGACCCGTGGGAAGAAAGAAGCTGGAGCAACCAGAGATGGAGCAGAGCTACCCCTGGCCCTCGAGGGACCAGGGCTGGGGGCCTGGCTCTTGGCAGGGTAAGGAAATCCTGCACCTGCAGAGGGGTCCAGTCACACACACTCACTGGGGCCCTCTGTGCAGAGCGAGGCCAGTCCTGAGAATGCCGCGCGGGAGCGGAGCCGGGTCAGGACGCTGCGCCAGGCCTTCTTGGCCTTGCAGGCTGCTCTGCCTGCCGTGCCGCCCGACACCAAGCTCTCCAAGTTGGACGTGCTGGTGCTCGCCGCCAGCTACATAGCCCACCTCACCCGCACACTCGGCCACGAGTTGCCTGGCCCTGCCTGGCCGCCCTTCCTGCGTGGACTCCGCTACTTGCACCCTCTCAAGGTAAGTCACAAGCCCTGGGACTTGAGAGGCGGGCATTTCTCACTTCCCAATCTGTGTCTTGCAGAAGTGGCCGATGCGATCTCGTCTCTATGCTGGAGGCCTGGGGTACTCCGATCTTGACTCCACCACAGCCAGCACCCCCAGCCAAAGAACAAGAGATGCAGAGGTGGGGTCCCAAGTCCCTGGAGAGGCAGATGCTCTCCTTTCCACCACACCACTCTCACCAGCTCTTGGTGACAAATAATTATCACACTCGCCCTTTTCTCCTAGACTGTGACTCATGCTTATGGGCCTGGATTTTCTACCAGCCCCCAGATTCTCAGCCATCAGACTTGACTCAGACTCAGCTCCCAAGTTCCAGCATGCAGACCAAGAGAAGCAGTAGCACTTCTGTGATGGACAGTACCTAGAGGGGCACAGGTTGGAGAGCCTCCTCCTTGGTCCCCAGGAGGGGACTTCCCCATGGCTCTTCTGTGACAGCTACTGGGAAGTGGGAGAGAAAGAGGTATAATTGGGCTCAAAGTTGAGGTAGGGAACCACCCTAGCTTTCTTCCCCTAAGGTTTCTACAAACCCTCTGCAGATAGCAAAAAGGCAGGTGCAGAGGGAGGGGCCTGGGATGGCACCAGCCCCAGGTGCTGATGGGAAAGCCAGGTGGCCGGATAGGCTCCTGGTAGCTCCAAGTGTAAACAGATCTGGGCTGGGTCACACAGCCAGAGGGGAAACTGAAGAAGGAAATGTGCTTTCTAACTGCATCATGAGATGCTTACCTGATGTTAGAGAGATAGTGAGGAATTCAGGATTCCTCCCTCTGTAGTATGGGCCTTTCCAGAAGCTGCCCCTCACCACTACATTTTCTCTCCCTCTCGGCTCCTGCACTCTTCCACTCTTTTCTTTTCTTTTCTTTTCTTTTCGTTTCTTCTTCTTTTTATGTAGAGATGGGGGTCTTGATATGTTGCCCAGGCTGGCCTCGAACCCCTGGCCTCAAGTGATCCTCCCACCTCAGCCTCCTAAAGTGCTGGGATTACAGGCATGAGCCACCATGCCCAACCCCACTGTTTTCTTGACATGAGTTATATCTACAGGTTAAGCCATACATCTTGCATTGCTTACATTCCAGTTTCCAGAGAAACTTTTAGATAGTCCCAGATGCCTAGTTTGAGATCTTAACCAGAAGCAATTCTACCTTAATTGAACCAAGCAGCAACTTATGGCCTTAAATATGAAGGATATTGACAGAATCAATTACATCCTTGAAGGACCTTAAGAGAAGATCAGGTATATAGGGGGTGATCATTACAGTCTTCTCTTTCCATTATGTTAGAAACCTGCCCTCAAGCAAAAACAAGATAGGCCTGCCTTCAACTGCTCAACCACTCAATTGGCTCCTTGTAAAATTTGTGTTCGAGGCTTCCCTGGCTCTGGAGTTATTTCTATAGTCTATTAGCTCCCTAGGGCCGGCTCCGCCTCATGGAGATCGTCCTTGGGGGCTTTCTCTAAGTCCTACCATGGGGTGCCAGAAATGTGATATAGCTTCGGTGAAACTCATCTCTGGCCCTAAAGAAATAACTTGAGGACTAATCATAGAATCTACACACACTGAAAATAACTTTCCAGATCGGATGTAGCCTCAAACCTGGCACCTGAAGTCCAGATGGAACAAATTACCTTTCGGTTAAATTTCAGCCCTTCAGAGTGGGAGGGGACGGGCATGACCAACTAGAGTCCCAACAAGGTTATCCTTAGACACACACCATTGTTGTTATCATGAATGTAAGTGAGCTCTGGGCAGGCTGGGAATGGTTGGGGTCTGGGTTCTGGCATGACAGGACCCTGTACCTCCACAGGGCTGGCCAGGGCAGAGCTGAAATAGGGCTGGGGGTGCGACTGAGCCAGTTGTGGTAGAGGTAGAAAAAGAGACACAGAACATCCCAGCCCCGAGCTGCCTGGGATGTGGGAGAACAGCTGGAATGTGGATGGGAGCCATGGGGAGAAGGCCTCGGCCAAGGCTGAACTCGTAAATCTGCCTTGAACCACGTCTCTGCAGAGGGACCCTGAAGAGCTTGTGCAGAGCTGATGTGGGCAGCTGGACAGGGCCAGGCAGGGGCAGAGGCCAGGTGTGGGAGGGCATGAGCACAGTGTTCTTCACAAGACCATAAAAGTCCAGCTAGAATGTACTATTTTTAAAGCCAAACAGCAGTATCTTCCTGGTTGAGTTCACGGGAGTGCTAGGAAGAGAAGCAGATACATTTCCTCCTCAGTTGGTGGCACACTTTCCTGGGGATGAAGGGAAATTGGCTTGGGGTGTGTGTCGGGGTCCTCTGGATAGCATGGAGCTTCTCCTGATAATAGAGTAGACTTTGGGTTGGAGCTTGCCCCACCCTGTCCTGCTCAGACTCAGGCCTTTGCCTAGTAACATTAGAGCCCTCAGGGGTGACCGCATGGCCCTGGTGTAGACAAGGAGGGCACAGGAAGGATGACGCAGGTGGAGGGCTGCAGGAGGCAGGTCCCATCGCTACAAGTTTCTCAGGGTGTCTTGGGCCCTTTCCAGGCAAAGCTGTTCTCCTTTGTGCCCAGGACAGTCGAGGGGGGTGGGGCAGAGGCCATCTCCTCCAGCCACAGAGACCCAGCCCCGTCAGGCCAGCAAGCAAAGGGGCCTGGCAGGGGGCAGGGTGAGCCAAGGGAAGGCCTAGGGGATGGATGGGAATAACCAGAGGATGGACTGGGCCCTCCCTCCCTGACAAGCACAGTAATGCCCTTGAGACATGTCAGGACTTGGATGCGTGAATGAACCAGAAGTAACCCGCTTTGTCTCTGCAATGAGAAAGAAAAACACAGCCAGGCTCAGTGGCTCATGCCTGTAATCCCAGCACTTTGGGGAGTCGAGGCGGGCGGATCATGAGGTCAGGAGTTCGAGACCAGCCTCGCCAACATGATGAAACCCCTTCTTTACTAAAAATACAAAAATTAGCCAGATGTCGTAGTGGGCACCTGTAATCCTAGCTACTTGGGAGGCTGAGGCAGGAGAATTGCTTGAACCTAGGAGGCGGAGGTTGCAGTGAGCCAAGATCACGCCACTGCACTCCAGCCTGGGCGACAGAGCAAGACCCCATCTCGGGAAAAAAAAATGAAAGAAAAAAAAAGAAAAGAAAAGAAATAAAAGAAAATATGGATGAAAACATTTGAGCATGGATGACAAATGACACTAGGGTGGCCTGGCTCAGGAGTTGGAGGCTCAGCTGCTCCATAGGGGATTGGCCTGGCCTACCTGGTCTTCCTGCACCACCTGCCCCATCCCCAGGACTTGGGATTGGGATGGAGGTGGAGGTGGGGAACAAGACTTCCCTGCTGGCTCCCTCCACAGAGCATGTGCTTTCTGAGGAACAGGATGGCAGGGTGGAGGCTTAGATGGGGCTGTGGGGCTGGGTGTGGTGGCTGATGCCTGTAATCCCAGCACTTTGGGAGGCCGGGGTCGGGGGTGGATCATCTGAGGTCAGGAGTTCAAGACCAGCCTGACCAACATGGTGAAACCCTGTCTCTACTAAAAATACGAAATTAGCTGGGTGTGGTGGCACATGCCTATAACCCCAGCTACTTGGGAGGCTGAGGCAGGAGAATTGCTTGATCCCAGGAGGTGGAGTTTGCAGTGAGCTGAGATTGTGCCATTGCACTCCAGCCTGGGCAACAAGAGTAAAACTCCGTCTAAAAAAAAAAAAAAAATGCGGCTGTGGGAGAAGCAGAGCTGGCCCAGTGATTTCTTTTTTTTTGTTTTTTGAGACAGAGTCTCACTCTGTCACCGAGGCTGGAGCGCAGTGGCGTGATCTCGGCTCACTGCAAGCTCCGCCTCCTGGGTTCACGCGATTCTCCTGCCTCAGCCTCCCGAGCAGCTGGGACTACAGGCACCCGCCAACACGCCCGGCTAATTTTTTTTTTTTTTTGTATTTTTAGTAGAGACGGGGTTTCACCATGTTAGCCAGGATGGTCTTGATCTCCTGACCTCGTGATCCGCCCGCCTCGGCCTCCCAAAGTGCTGGGATTACAGGCATGAGCCACCGCACCCGGCTGGCCCAGTGATTTCTAAGTAATACAGTGGACACTGGATTTTACCAAATTGGGAACTAGAGAAGTAGAGGATCTAGCCTTCTCTGAGACTCCTTTTCTCTTCCTCTGGGAGGAGCCTGGCTAGGGTGAGTCAGATGGCACTGTCCTCTCCCTTTTGTGGCATGAGCCCTAAACCCAGGGCCCCTAAAAGCTTATTCTATTCTAGATCAAGGTAGGCAAACTATGGCCAGTGGGCCAAACCCAGCCCCCCATGTATTTTTGTAAATAAAGTTTTATTGGAACACATCCACACCCATGTGTTTATGTGTTATTTATGGCTGCCT